ATGCCAGCACTTTGGGAGGCCGAGGCAGGCGGATCACTTGAAGTCAAGAGTTTGAGACCAGCCTGGCCAACATGGTGAAACCCGTCTACAAAAATACAAAAATTAGCCAGGCATGGTGGCACGCGAATGTAATGGCAGGTACTCCGGAGGCTGAGGCAGGGGAATCGCTTGAACCCAAGAGGGAAGAGGCTGCAGTGAACCGAGATCCCGTTACTGCCCTCTAGCCTGGGCGACAGAGAAATACTCTGTCTCAAAAGAAATAAGTAAATAAATAAAGTAATAAATCTCTTCCACAAACGTGCTGAGACAACTAACTGAATATCCAGATGGAAAAGAATACTGTTGGATCCCTATCTCACACAATCAAAATTGTATTTTAAAACATTAAAAAAAAAAAAGGAAAAAAAGAGACGAGGAAGGAAGCGCTGCGGGAGGGGGTGTTACTTTGTCGCTCAGGCTGGCCTGGACCCCCAGGCTCAGCGATCCTCCCGCCGCTGCTTCCTGAGTAGCTGGGACCTCAGGCTCCTGCCCCCGCGCGCGCATCCCTCCCACCCCGGCGCCCCATCCAGCAGGTGGTCACCTCACTCCTCCCTGGCCTGAGCACTCCGTCCCGCATCCATGGCGGTGGCTTTAGGGAAATCTCTGAAGTTGAGCACGGGGTGGACTTGCCCTCCTGAGTGAATGGAGAATAGAAAGGGGGAGGATTTCTATTTTGTTTTGTGGGCCGTCAGCATGAAATCGTACCTTCCGCCCAGGCAGGGCTTTGCATTTCACATTCTAGTTTGCATCCCCGTTCCAGACAATTCCAGGGCTTTTGAATAGTGCCTCAACCTTACTGGCCGGTCTCGACTCCAAAACCCTAAAACAGGCGCTGGAGCGAGGGTGACGGACTCACAGGTCCCACCCCGGCCCCGCCCTCTGCGCCTTCCAAAGGGCAAAGTCTCTCCGCCTCTCGCCCCGCCCCTGCTTCGTCAGGCCCCGCCCACCTCCCAGGTCCCGCCCAGGCCTGGCTTCTGTCCTGCGCGCAGATTCGCGAAAACCCGGAAGCGGATCGCGTGGAGTGACGGTCCCACGGCAGCGCGTGAGTTTGGCTCTGTGTTGTATTAGGTCTGCTGAGCAATAAACAACATATTTCTAACATTCAGGATTGACTTCTAAAGACTCTTGGTATGTGAGGAAGAAACCTGGAAGAGGAAGAGGAAAGCAAAGGAGTCAGGGATGGCTCTTCCTCAGGTGAGATGATATTTTTGGTGGATTGTTCTGTCAACAATTTCCTTAAAATGTGTTTTCATTTCAGGGTCTATTGACATTCAGGGATGTGGCCATAGAATTCTCTCAGGAGGAGTGGAAATGCCTGGACCCTGCTCAGAGGACTCTATACAGGGACGTGATGCTGGAGAATTATAGGAACCTGGTCTCCCTGGGTGAGGATAACTTCCCTCCAGAAGTGGGGATGACTGGAAACCTATTCGTGTTTATATTTTGTAGATATCTCTTCCAAATGCATGATGAAGGAGTTCTCATCAACAGCACAAGGCAATAGAGAAGTGATCCACACAGGGACATTGCAAAGACATGAAAGTCATCACACTGGAGACTTTCGCTTTCAGGAAATTGATAAAGATATTCATAACTTAGAGTTTCAGTGGCAAGAAGATGAAAGAAATAGCCATGAAGCACCCATGACAGAAATCAAAAAGTTGACTGGTAGTGCAGACCGATATGATCAAAGGCATGCTGGAAACAAGCCTATTAAAGATCAGCTTGGATCAAGCTTTCATTCGCATCTGCCTGAACTCCACATGTTTCAGACCCAAGGGAAAATTGGTAATCAAGTGGAGAAGTCTATCAACGATGCTTCCTCAATTTCAACATCCCAAAGAATTTCTTGTAGGCCCAAAACCCATATTTCTAATAACTATGGGAATAATTTCCGGAATTCTTCGTTACTCACACAAAAACAGGAGGTACACATGAGAGAAAAGTCTTTCCAATGTAATGAGAGTGGCAAAGCCTTTAATTATAGCTCACTCTTAAGGAAACATCAAATAATCCATTTAGGAGAGAAACAATATAAATGTGATGTATGTGGCAAGGTCTTTAATCGGAAGCGAAACCTAGTGTGCCATCGTAGATGTCACACTGGGGAGAAACCTTACAGGTGTAATGAGTGTGGCAAGACTTTCAGTCAGACGTATTCCCTTACATGCCATCGTAGACTTCATACTGGAGAGAAACCTTACAAATGTGAAGAATGTGACAAAGCTTTCAGTTTCAAATCAAACCTTAAAAGACATAGGAGAATTCATGCTGGAGAAAAACCATACAAGTGTAATGAATGTGGCAAGACCTTTAGTCAGACGTCATCCCTTACATGCCATCGTAGACTTCATACTGGAGAGAAACCTTTCAAGTGTAATGAGTGTGGCAAGACCTTTAGTCGGAAGTCATCCCTTACATGCCATCATAGACTTCATACGGGAGAGAAACCTTATAAGTGTAATGAATGTGGCAAGACCTTCAGTCAGGAGTTAACCCTTAAATGCCATCGTAGACTTCATACCGGAGAGAAGCCTTACAAGTGTAATGAATGTGGCAAGGTTTTTAATAAAAAGGCAAACCTTGCACGTCATCATAGACTTCATAGTGGAGAGAAACCCTACAAGTGTACTGAGTGTGTCAAGACGTTCAGTCGAAATTCAGCCCTTGTAATTCATAAGGCTATTCATATTGGAGAGAAACGTTACAAGTGTAATGAGTGTGGCAAGACGTTCAGTCGAATTTCAGCCCTCGTAATTCATACGGCAATTCATACTGGAGAGAAACCTTACAAGTGTAATGAATGTGGCAAGGGTTTTAATCGGAAAACACACCTTGCATGTCATCATAGACTTCATACTGGAGAGAAACCTTACAAGTGTAATGAATGTGGCAAGGTTTTTAATCGAAAAACACACCTTGCACATCATCATAGACTTCATACTGGAGATAAACCTTACAAGTGTAATGAATGTGGCAAGGTTTTTAATCAAAAAGCACACCTTGCACGTCACCATAGACTTCATACTGGAGAGAAACCTTACAAGTGTAATGAATGTGGCAAGGTTTTTAATCAAAAAGCAAACCTTGCACGTCATCATAGACTTCATACTGGAGAGAAACCTTACAAGTTTAATGAGTGTGGCAAAGCTTTTAATTGAAAAGCAAAGCTTGCACATCATCATACAATTCATACTGGAAAGAAACAAGTGCAATGAGTGTGGCAAGACCTTCTGTCACAATTCAGTCCTTGTAATTCATAAGAATTCATACTGGAGAGAAACAAGTGTAATGAACGTTGCAAAATTTTTAATCAACAAGCACACCTTCCACGTCATCATAGACTTCATAGTGGAGAGAAACCTTAGAAATGTGAAGCATGTGACAAAGTTTACAGTGGCAAATCGAGCCTCAAAAGACAGGAGAATTCATACTGGAGAGAAAGCTTACAAAGGTGAAGAATATCACAGAGTTTTCAGTCACAAGTCAAACCTTGAAAGACATAAAATAAATCATACTGCAGAGAAACCATAAAATTGTAAGAGTTCGTGACAAGGCTTTCGGGCATGACTCACACCTGGCACAACATCCTAGAATTTATACTGGAGAGAAACCTTACAAGTGTAATGAGTCTGGCAAAGCCTTAATGAGCAGTCAACACTTACTCACCATCAGGCAATCCATGGTGAAGGAAACTTGACTAATGTAATGATTGTCACCAAGTCTTCAGTAACGCTACAACCATTGCAAATCATTGGAGAACCCATAAGGAAGAGAGATCATACAAGTGTAATAATCGGCAAATTTTTCAGACATCGTCCATACCTTGCAGTTCATTGGCGAACTCATACTGGAGACAAACCTTATAAATGTCATGATTGAGGCAAGGTCTTCAGTCAAGCTTCATCCTATGCAAAACATAGGAGAATTCATACAGGAGAGAAACCTCACGTGTGATGATTGTGGCAAAGCCTTTACTTCACGTTCACACCTCCTTAGACATCAGAGAATGCACACTGGACGGAAATCTTACAAATGTCATCAGTGTGGCAAGGTTTTCAGTCTGACTTCACTCCTTGCAGAATATCAGAAAATTCATTTTGAGATAATTGTTCCAAATGCAATGAGTAGAGCAAACCATCAAGCAGTAATTGACATTAAAGTGTTTATGTTAAGAGGATTGGGCCAGGTACAGTGTCTCACACCTGTAATCCCAGCACTTTGGGAGGCCAAGGCGGGTAGATCACTTGAGGTCAGGAGTTTCAGATCAGTCTGGCCAACAAACATGAGCCACTTTTCCCAGTTTGCTTTTTGTTCTTTAACAAAAACTGATAGGGATTTTTATGGGTACCGTGTTGAATCTAAATCACATTGGGTTATATAATCATTTAACAATATTAATTTTTCCAATCCATCAATATGGGTTATATGTCTGTATATGTTTTTAATCATATTGATGTATATTTGTAGATTTCAAGGTACAAACTTCTCACCTTTTTACTTTTATTTCTATTTCTTTAAGTTCTCTAGCAAATGGAAGTGTTTTTAAATTTTCTTTTAAAATTGTTTATTGTTACAAACTTCTCATCTTTTTGCTTTTATTCCTAAGTATTTCTTACTTTAAGTTCTCTAGCAAATGGAAGTGTTTTTAAATTTTCTTTTAAAATTGTTTATTGTTAATGTATGGAAATTCAGCTAATTTTTGGTGCTGATATTGTACTGTGCAGATACACTGAATCTGTTTATTACTTCCAGTAGTATTTTGGTTGAGTCTTTGTGATTTTCTACACAGAAGATCATGTCATCTACAAACACATATAATTTTACTTCTTTCTTTCTGATTTGGATGGGTTTGATTTCTTTTGCTATTTCATTGCTCTGGCTAGGACAGCCAGTATTTATTGAATAGAAGGGGTGAGAGCATTCTTCCATCATGTGAGATCCTACAGGAAAATCATTCCATGTTCCCTGCTTCGTTATCTACTCGTTGGTCATTTCATGGATGGCCTTTCTATTGTTGAGGTAAATTTCCTTTTCTGTCTATTTTGTTCAGAATTTCTATGATGAGTGGATTTTGAATTTTGTGAAATACTTTTTCTCCATCTATTGAGATGATGTGGTTTTCATCTTTCATTCTGTTCAAGTGGCATATCACATTGATTTGCTTGACTATGTTGAACCATCCTTGCATCCCAGAAATAAGTGGCACTTGAGTATCTACAGTCCTTTTTACATCCTCTTGAATACAGCTTTTTAGTACAAGGGGTCTTCAAGAAGTTCATGGAAAAATACATATTTTGCATATTATGAGAAAATTGTGTATGAATTTCCCAGTTTTTGCACCAAAATAAACTGGTACGAATCTGTTATGTCTGAACAGGTCCTAGTTTGAGGCACCCAGAAGGATAAGACATGAGTTTTAAAAGAGACTTTCTCTGCCGGGCGCAGTGGCTCATGCCTGTAATCCCAACACTTTGGGAGGCCAAGGTGGGTGGATCACCTGAGATCCAGAGTTCGAGACCAGCCTCACCAACATGGAGAAACAGCATCTCTACTAAAAATACAAAATTAGCCAGGCATGGTGGCAAATGCCTGTAATCCCAGATACTCTGGAGGCTGAGGCAGGAGAATGGCTTGAACCCGGGAGGCAGAGATTGCTGTGAGCCGAGATTGCACCATTGCACTCCAGCCTGGTCAACAAGAGCGAAACTCTGTCTCAAAAAAAAAAAAAAGAAAAGAAAAGAAAAGAGACTCTATCAAAGCAATATAAATCCTGCTAAAATTGAAACAAAAAGGAGCATCAAATTTACAGTGAGACCAGATGCAGTGGCTCAGGCCTGTAATCCCAGCACTTTCAGAGGCCAAGACAGGTGGGTCATGTAAGCCCAGGTATTCAAGACAAGCCTGGGCAACATGGTGAAACCCCCTTGTCTACAAAAAATACAAAAATTAGCTGGGCACGGTAGCACATGCATGCAGGGCCAGCTGCTGTGGAGTCTGTGGTAGGAGGATAGCTCGAGCCTGGGAGGTTGAGGCTGCAGTGAGCTATGATCATGCCACTGCATTCCAGCATGGGTGATGGAGCGAGATACTGGCTCAAAAAAAAAAATACTTCTTGTAAAGTTTGGGTAGAGGAATAATGAAATCATTGATGCTTTATGAAAAGATTATGGAGATGATGCCCAGAAGAAATAAACAGTTTGTAAATGGATAACTTAGTTTGAGTTGGGACAAGACAATGTTGAAGGTGATGCATGGAGTGGCAGGCACACCATCCACATCAGTTTTTTTGTTTGTTTTTGTTGTTGTTGTTTTTTTGAGATGGTGTCTCGCTCTGTCTCCCAGGCTGGAATGCAGTGGTGCAATCTCGGCTCACTGCAACCTCTGCCTCCCGGGTTCAAGTGATTCTCCTGTCTCTGCCTCCTTAGTAGCTGGGACTACAGGCGCGTGCCACCACATCAGCTAATTTTTGTATTTTTAGTAAGACGGGGTTTCACCATGTTGGCAAGGCTGGTCTTGAACTCCTGACCTCACGATCTGCCCACCTCAGCCTCCCAAAGTGTGGAGATTACAGGCATGAGCCACCATGCCCCTTGCACATCAGTTTTACAAAAAAATTTATCTTGTTTGTGCCACAATGAAGAGGACTGACAGGTAACAGCAGAAACAATAGTCAGGAGTTTGAGAACAGGCTGATTAACATGGTGAAACCCCGTCTCTACTAAAAATACAAAAATTAGCTGGGTGTGGTGGCGGGTGCTTGTAATCCCAGTTACTCAGGAGGCTGAGGCTGCATTATCGCTTTAACCTGGGGGGCGGAGGTTGCAGTGAGCCAAGATGGGGGCAATAAGAGCAAAACTTTGTCTCAAAAAAAAATAAATAAATAAAAAATAAAATATGTCAAGCCCCTTCTCTTCCTGTCTCCTCTCGTGGTGTGTACTTGACTCCCCTTCTCGCCAGATCTCACAGGACTTTCAGATTTAAGCAATACCTGGCCAAGAAACAAAAGCAAAATCATTCCATTCCCCCAGTGGATTCAGATCAAAACTGGTAATAAAATCAGGTACGACTCCAAAAGGAGACATTGGAGAAGAACGAAGCGGGGTCTATAAGGAATTGCACGTGAGATGGCACACATATTTATGCTGTGTGAGCATTACAATCGCGTTACCATATCAAGCTGAAAATGTCACCACTATCTGGAGTGTTGGAAATGTTTTATTGGGAATATGTTTTTTCTCTGAATCTGCTATGAACACGTCAGTTGGGTGGGTTCAGTAATAAATATGTGAGACTTTTCATTTCAAAATAAAAAAGGCAAATGATGTAATTGCATAGAGTACCTTAATTTCTGTTTTGCTT